TTTTCTTCAACTATTCCTCATAGGACAAGGTTTTTAGATTATTTTTCAGGCCCATCCCTAACATTTTTGGGACTCGGGGTAGGGATACAAATTGCAGATCTGCTATGGTTTGGATATTTGACCCCTCCAAACCTAATGTTGAAATTTGATCCTCAGCATTGAAGTTGGGGCCTAATAGGAGGTTTTTGGGTCATGAGAGTGGAGCCTTCCTGTCTACATTAATGCCTTCCGTGGGTGGGGGGTGAGTGAGCGAGCTGTCCCTCCGTTAGTTCCCCACAGAGAGCTGGTTGTGGAAAAGAGCCTGGTACCTCCCTCCACTTGCTTCCTCTCTCACCATGTGATCTCTGCACATGCTGGCTCCCCTTTGCCTTCTGCCATGAGTAGAAGCAGCCTGAAGCTTTCACCAGATGCCTAACCTTCCAGCTGGCAGAATTGTGCACCAAATAAACCTTCTTTATAAATTACCCAATTTCAGGTGTTCCTTTATGGCAGTACTAAACGGACTAAGACGAGGTTCATATGTCTATGCAAGTTATGAATCAAGTTAACTGATAAATAGAAAATGTTCCATTGCTGATTTTATCAAATAAAACTCCATAGTAACCTAGATCAGAGTCAAACAGAGAATTCAGATTCCTCTGAGTTTGTTTTTTTTGTTTTGTTTTTGAGACGGGGTCTCGAAACATATGTCTATACAAATTATCAGTCAAGTTAACTGATAAATAGAAAATGTTCCATTTGCTGACTTTATCAAATAAAACTTCATAATAACCTAGATCAGAGTCAGAGAATTCAGATTCCTCTGAGTTTGTTTTTTTGTTTTGTTTTTGAGACAGAGTCTTGCTTTGTTGCCCAGGCTGGAGCGGAGTGCAGTGGCATGATCTTGGCTTACTGAAACCTCCGCCTCCCAGGTTCAAGTGATTTTCCTGCCTCAACCTCCTGAGTAGCTGAGGGACCACAGGTATGTGCCATCATGCCCCGTTAATTTTTACATTTTTGTTAGAGAGACGGGGTTTCACCATGTTGGCCAGGTTGGTCTCGAACTCCTGATCTCAAGTCATCTACCCTCCTTGGCCTCCCAACTCTGAGTTTGTTTTTAGAACAAGCTGAGGTGCAGAGAGTCAGCCTCTGACCTGAGGTCTTCTTCTCTTCCCCAGGCTCCTTGAACTATGAAGTTTGCATGTGCGTGTCTGTGGAACTCCAGCCTGTACACCCTCCAAACAGCAGCTCTTTGGCCATTCTTTGGCCTAGGGTTGTAAATACTGTTGGTTGGGTCATCTGTCCTTAGGAGAACTGACTCAGGGGAGAGGCCTGAGCAGACCCTGGAAGAGGTGGGAGATTTTGGGGTCCCGGTCAAGATGAGCTTATCAGAATCTTTCGTGTTTTGATCTCTAGGAAGATGAAGTCCTCAGTACATTCTGAAGAAGATGATTTTGTTCCAGAGCTACATAGAAATGTACACCCTCGAGAGCGGCCTGATTGGGAAGAAACTCTTAGCGCAATGGTAAATCAGTTTTATACAATTGTTCATATATATAGCCATAAATATTTTGTCTTTATTTTTTAAGGCAAGAGGCGCAGATGTTCCAGAGATTCCTGGAGATCTTACTCTTAAGACGTGTGGCAGTACAGCCAGTATGAAGGTTAAGCATGTGAAAAAGTGAGTATAACTTTACAGTGGATTCTAAATGAGACAAGGATAAAAATGTTCATTCTGCGTTCAGGTCCACCACTCCAGGACTGATGGGCTGTGACAACATTCACAGGTAAAATCTGGTTTTCTACTTTGTGTTGGGAAATCTCGTTTCTTATTTATTTCATGTGTTTCAGGTTACCCTTCACTAAAGGTCACTTTCCGAAGATGGCTGAATGTGCGCATTTCCATTATGAGAATGTTGAGTTCGGCAGCATACAGGTATACTGAAATATTTCTTACATCTTGAATTATTTCCCCCTCTTCTTTTTTTTCTGTGATGTAGCTTTCACTTTCAGAAGAACAGAATGAAGTAATGAAAAATGGCTGTGAATCTAAAGAGCTGGTCTACCTCGTGCAGATTGCTTGTCAGGTGATTTTGTGAATGTATTCTCCATTTCATATGAATTATATGAGTTTCTTTTTTCTACCAATAGGGAAAAAGTTGGATTGTTAAAAGAAGTTATGAAGATTTTCGGGTACTTGATAAACATCTTCATCTGTGTATTTATGACCGAAGATTTTCCCAGCTCTCAGAACTTCCCCGTTCTGACACCCTGAAGGACAGTCCAGAGGTAAGCATTTAGTACATTTAGTACAGAGGTAAACTCAGAGTTACACTGATCTTTTTCTTTTCAGTCGGTCACTCAGATGCTTATGGCTTACCTGTCACGCCTTTCAGCTATCGCTGGCAACAAGATCAACTGTGGGCCCGCCCTTACCTGGATGGAGGTATTTCCTAATTCACTTTTCATGAAAAATGTCTTTATCTCATAGTACATTTTCTTTGTGATAGATTGATAATAAGGGAAATCACCTTTTGGTTCATGAGGAGTCATCCATCAACACTCCTGCTGTCGGTGCTGCCCATGTTATCAAGAGGTACACTGCTCGGGCCCCTGACGAACTGACCTTAGAGGTAAATAGTTAAAGTGGTTGTTTGTTATTTGGAACCATTTTGCTTAAAATTTTGATTCTCCTAGGTGGGAGACATTGTTTCTGTTATTGACATGCCCCCGAAAGTGTTAAGCACATGGTGGAGAGGCAAGCACGGATTCCAGGTAGGCAGCAGCAAATTAGGTGTGGGAAAATTTTTAGAATCCTTTCTTTGTTGCTTTTCATCAGGTGGGACTCTTCCCTGGACACTGTGTTGAGTTAATTAACCAAAAAGTTCCCCAGTCAGTGACCAACTCAGTGCCAAAACCAGGTGAGTACACTTTTTTCACTAGTGTAGTTATTAACTAAGATCTTTTCTCTTTATTGATTTTTAGTGTCTAAAAAGCACGGCAAGCTCATTACGTTCTTACGAACATTCATGAAGTCTCGTCCAACAAAACAGAAGCTGAAGCAGCGGGGAATCTTGAAAGAGAGGGTGTTTGGTTGTGACCTGGGGGAACACCTTCTAAATTCTGGTTTTGAAGGTAAAAATAAAATGTGCAAGCTTATACTCTGAATTTCATCTGTTTCTTTACAAATTCTCTTTAGTGCCGCAGGTTCTTCAAAGCTGCACAGCATTCATTGAGAGATATGGCATCGTGGATGGAATCTATCGCCTTTCTGGTGTTGCCTCCAATATCCAGAGACTACGGTAAAATCTTATATGGCACTTTTTCACTCCTTATGATTTGCTTGTCCTCTTCTGTCTACGTCAGCCATGAATTTGACTCTGAGCACGTCCCCGACCTGACGAAAGAACCGTATGTTCAGGACATCCATTCTGTGGGTTCCCTATGTAAGCTGTACTTCCGGGAACTCCCAAACCCTCTGCTTACCTACCAGCTGTATGAGAAATTTTCTGTGAGTACAGGCTACTTTTGAATCTAATTCTTCACTAGTTTATTTTGTACTGTGACTCTTCTAGGATGCAGTTTCAGCAGCAACAGATGAAGAAAGGCTGATAAAAATCCACGATGTCATCCAGCAGCTCCCCCCACCACACTACAGGTCAGCCACAGTGGGTAAATACCAGGCAGAGGCTTTCTGTTAATATGTTGTATTTTATTTCCAGAACACTGGAGTTCCTGATGAGACACTTGTCTCTTCTAGCTGACTATTGTTCCATCACAAATATGCATGCAAAAAATCTAGCAATTGTTTGGGCTCCAAACCTGTTAAGGTAATTTGCATTTCACTTATTAATTTTAGTAGACAACTCTGTGATGAAAATGTTTACCTCACAGATCAAAACAGATAGAATCTGCCTGCTTCAGTGGAACAGCAGCTTTCATGGAAGTGAGGATTCAGTCTGTGGTTGTTGAGTTCATCCTGAATCACGTTGATGTGCTGTTCAGCGGCAGAATCAGCATGGCCATGCAAGAGGGGGCAGGTACGGCTCCGATGGCCCTTCCTACCAGGAGGCTCTCTTCATCAGCTTCCTTTTCTTTTTGAAGCTTCTCTATCAAGGCCCAAGTCCCTCCTGGTATCCTCTCCATCCACCAAACTGCTGACATTGGAAGAGGCCCAGGCACGAACACAAGCTCAGGTCAATTCTCCAATTGTGACGGAAAATAAATATATCGAAGTAGGAGAAGGACCTGCTGCACTTCAGGGGAAATTTCATACCATAATTGAGTTCCCACTTGAAAGGTAAAATTTGTTAAATCCTATTTTGGGATATGTCTTAATGTTGATTATTTTTTCTCTTTCATAGAAAGAGGCCTCAAAATAAGATGAAAAAGTCTCCTGTGGGTAGCTGGCGTTCCTTTTTCAACTTGGGGAAATCATCATCTGTTTCTAAACGAAAGCTGCAGCGGAATGAGAGTGAGCCTTCAGAGATGAAAGCCATGGCTCTGAAAGGTGAGTGCCTGGGAGATTCTCACTTCTGCTGCAATCTTCACACTATGTGTTTTTTATTCTTCAGGTGGCAGGGCAGAAGGAACCCTCCGTTCAGCTAAAAGTGAGGAGTCTCTTACATCTCTCCATGCAGTTGATGGTAAGACTAAAAGCATCAGTCATTTTATTCTACTTACTTTGACACTGTTATTCATTTTTTCCAGGTGATTCTAAGCTCTTCCGACCCAGAAGACCCAGATCTTCCAGTGATGCACTGTCTGCCTCTTTTAATGGAGAAATGCTGGGGAACCGCTGTAACTCCTATGATAATCTGCCTCATGACAATGAGAGTGAGGAGGAAGGAGGGCTGCTTCATATCCCAGCCCTTATGTCTCCTCATTCAGCTGAGGATGTTGACTTGAGCCCACCAGACATTGGAGTAGCCAGCCTGGATTTTGATCCAATGTCATTTCAATGTAGTCCTCCTAAGGCCGAATCAGAATGTCTGGAGAGTGGTGCTTCCTTTTTAGATTCACCAGGATACTCCAAGGATAAACCAAGTGCCAATAAAAAGGATGCAGAAACAGGTAGTAGCCAATGTCAGACTCCAGGAAGCACAGCAAGCTCTGAACCTGTCTCTCCTCTTCAGGAGAAACTGAGTCCATTCTTTACCCTGGACTTGAGCCCAACTGAAGATAAATCATCTAAGCCATCCTCCTTTACTGAAAAGGTCGTCTATGCTTTCTCTCCGAAGATAGGACGGAAATTAAGCAAATCACCTTCTATGAGCATATCTGAGCCAATTTCAGTGACCCTACCACCACGGGTGTCAGAAGTCATTGGTACAGTCTCAAATACCACAGCTCAGAATGCATCATCTTCAACCTGGGACAAATGCGTTGAAGAAAGGGATGCCACAAATAGATCCCCCACCCAGATAGTAAAGATGAAAACAAATGAGACAGTTGCCCAAGAAGCATATGAATCTGAAGTCCAGCCCCTGGACCAGGTGGCTGCTGAAGAAGTAGAATTGCCAGGGAAAGAGGATCAGTCTGTCTCAAGCAGTCAGAGTAAGGCTGTAGCTTCTGGACAGACTCAGACAGGTACCGTTTGTTTTCCTCCATTCTTTCTTTAACACTCTCATTTTTTTTCCCAATTTCCCACTAGGAGCAGTTACCCATGACCCCCCTCAGGATTCCGTTCCTGTCAGTTCAGTCTCTCTTATCCCACCACCACCGCCTCCGAAAAATGTTGCCCGAATGTTGGCGCTAGCATTAGCTGAGTCCGCACAGCAAGCCTCAACTCAGTCATTGAAGAGACCAGGGACCTCTCAGGCTGGGTATACAAATTATGGAGACATAGCGGTGGCTACAACTGAAGATAATCTGTCCAGTTCTTACTCTGCAGTTGCTCTAGATAAGGCCTATTTCCAAACCGATCGACCAGCAGAGCAGTTCCACCTCCAGAATAATGCACCAGGAAACTGTGACCATCCTCTACCAGAGACAACAGCTACTGGGGATCCTACCCATTCCAACACAACTGAATCTGGGGAGCAACATCACCAAGTAGACTTAACAGGGAATCAGCCACATCAAGCATATTTATCTGGGGACCCAGAAAAGGCCAGAATTACTTCAGTTCCCTTAGACTCAGAGAAGTCTGATGATCATGTAAGTTTCCCTGAAGACCAGTCTGGGAAGAACAGTATGCCAACTGTCTCCTTCTTGGATCAGGACCAGTCTCCACCCCGTTTCTACAGTGGAGATCAGCCTCCTTCTTATCTTGGTGCAAGTGTGGATAAACTCCATCACCCTTTAGAATTTGCAGACAAATCTCCCACACCTCCTAATTTACCTAGCGATAAAATCTACCCTCCTTCTGGGTCCCCCGAAGAGAATACCAGCACAGCCACCATGACTTACATGACAACTACTCCAGCAACAGCCCAAATGAGCACCAAGGAAGCCAGCTGGGATGTGGCTGAACAACCCACCACTGCTGATTTTGCTGCTGCCACACTTCAGCGCACGCACAGAACTAATCGTCCCCTTCCCCCTCCGCCTTCCCAGAGATCTGCAGAGCAGCCACCAGTTGTGGGGCAGGTACAAGCAGCAACCAATATAGGATTAAATAATTCCCACAAGGTAAGAAGGGGAAGATATCAGTGAGATGAAATAATAGACCCATAGTATTATCATCTTTCAATAGGTTCAAGGAGTAGTTCCAGTTCCAGAGAGGCCACCTGAACCTCGAGCCATGGATGACCCTGCGTCTGCCTTCATCAGTGACAGTGGTGCTGCTGCTGCTCAGTGTCCCATGGCTACAGCTGTCCAGCCAGGCCTGCCTGAGAAAGTGCGGGACGGTGCCCGGGTCCCGCTGCTGCACCTGCGCGCCGAGTCTGTCCCTGCGCATCCCTGTGGCTTTCCTGCACCACTGCCCCCCACCAGGATGATGGAGAGTAAGATGATTGCTGCCATACACTCCAGCAGTGCAGATGCCACCAGCAGTTCAAATTATCATTCCTTTGTCACTGCTTCATCCACCTCTGTGGACGATGCATTGCCTTTACCACTTCCTGTCCCACAACCTAAGCATGCTTCTCAGAAAACAGTTTACTCCTCCTTTGCTAGGCCCGATGTCACCACTGAACCCTTTGGTCCAGATAACTGTTTGCATTTCAATATGACTCCAAACTGCCAGTACCGTCCCCAGAGTGTACCTCCCCATCACAATAAATTGGAGCAGCACCAAGTGTATGGTGCCAGGTCAGAGCCACCAGCCTCCATGGGTCTTCGTTATAACACATATGTGGCCCCAGGAAGAAACGCATCTGGACACCACTCCAAGCCATGCAGCCGGGTCGAGTATGTGTCTTCTTTGAGCTCCTCTGTCAGGAATACCTGTTACCCCGAAGACATTCCACCGTACCCTACCATCCGGAGAGTGCAGTCTCTCCATGCTCCGCCGTCTTCCATGATTCGCTCTGTTCCCATTTCACGGACAGAAGTTCCCCCAGATGATGAGCCAGCCTACTGCCCAAGACCTCTGTACCAATATAAGCCATATCAGTCCTCCCAGGCCCGCTCAGATTATCATGTCACTCAGCTTCAGCCTTACTTTGAGAATGGCCGGGTCCACTACAGGTATAGCCCATATTCCAGTTCTTCTAGTTCCTATTACAGTCCAGATGGGGCCCTGTGTGATGTGGATGCCTATGGCACAGTCCAGTTGAGACCCCTTCACCGCCTTCCCAATCGAGACTTTGCTTTCTACAATCCTAGGCTGCAAGGAAAGAGCTTGTACAGTTATGCTGGTTTGGCTCCACGTCCCCGGGCCAACGTGACTGGCTATTTCTCTCCCAACGACCATAATGTAGTCAGCATGCCTCCGGCTGCTGATGTGAAGCACACCTACACCTCATGGGATCTTGAGGACATGGAAAAATACCGCATGCAGTCCATCCGGAGAGAGAGCCGTGCTCGGCAGAAGGTGAAAGGGCCTGTCATGTCCCAATATGATAACATGACCCCGGCGGTGCAGGACGACTTGGGTGGGATCTATGTCATCCATCTGCGTAGTAAATCAGATCCTGGGAAAACTGGACTTCTCTCAGTGGCAGAAGGAAAGGAGAGCCGCCATGCAGCCAAGGCCATCAGTCCCGAGGGAGAGGACCGCTTCTATAGGAGGCATCCCGAGGCAGAGATGGACAGAGCCCACCATCACGGAGGCCATGGTAGCACGCAGCCGGAGAAGCCATCCCTGCCTCAGAAGCAGAGCAGCCTGAGGAGCAGGAAGCTTCCTGACATGGGCTGCAGTCTTCCTGAGCACAGGGCACACCAAGAAGCAAGCCATAGGCAGTTCTGTGAGTCAAAGAATGGGCCCCCTTATCCCCAGGGAGCTGGCCAGTTAGATTATGGGTCCAAAGGGATTCCAGACACTTCTGAGCCAGTCAGCTACCACAACTCTGGAGTAAAATATGCTGCATCCGGGCAAGAATCTTTAAGACTGAACCACAAAGAGGTAAGGCTCTCCAAAGAGATGGAGCGACCCTGGGTTAGGCAGCCTTCTGCCCCAGAGAAACACTCCAGAGACTGCTACAAGGAGGAAGAACACCTCACTCAGTCAATCGTCCCACCCCCTAAACCAGAGAGGAGTCATAGCCTCAAACTCCATCATACCCAGAACGTGGAGAGGGACCCCAGTGTGCTGTACCAGTACCAACCACACGGCAAGCGCCAGAGCAGTGTGACTGTTGTGTCCCAGTATGATAACCTGGAAGATTACCACTCCCTGCCTCAGCACCAGCGAGGAGTCTTTGGAGGGGGCGGCATGGGGACGTATGTGCCCCCTGGCTTTCCCCATCCACAGAGCAGGACCTATGCTACAGCGTTGGGTCAAGGGGCCTTCCTGCCCGCAGAGTTGTCCTTGCAGCATCCTGAAACACAGATCCATGCAGAATGAGCCCTGCGAGCAATAGAGTTGAAGCAGCCTCTGCTGGACAGTGGACTGTTCTATTTTTTTCAATAACCAAAAAGATTAAACAAAAAATACTATAAAACCCCTGACCACATTTAAAAAATGATAATAAAAGTAAACAAATCAGCATCTTTTTCCCCTTCCCTGCTTCATTACCCCCTCTTCCATCTATAGACTTTGTCATTTTTGTCTTTAGAAAAGATCTGAAGGATGGTAAAGCCCCGTGCTGAAACCCAGTAGAGAAACCTGTCTCAGGACACACTTGCCATCTAGGGCTAGCTTGAAAGAGCCTGAGGACTGCCTTTAACTGAATTTGAATTCAGCATTGTCCTTTCTTCTTAGTATTTGCTGCATAATTGAGAGCAGTTCACATCGATTTCCTGGTAGGCGTCTGCATTCCCTGTTGTGTTCCTGCTTCTCCTTCAGTAGCTGCACAACTTGCGCAGATCGACACACTGTTGTCACTTCATTCTCCCCGTCTGAGAAGGATCTTGTGTTCAGTTAGAGTCGTGGAAAAATCCCTGATCCTTCAAGGTCAGTCAGACAGTTGGCAACATTATAATTAAAAATAAGAAATTAAGACTTTAAATTAAACATTTGGTAGAGTCATCATAAAACACCAGACCACTTAGACTCAGGCTGAACCATACTCTTTCTATTCTTATTTTTCATCCTTGTTCCTCACGGTTCAGTGAACAGGCTCATATCATGACAGAATGGACTTTTAAAAGTTAGTACTTAAGGAAACTTCTTTAGGTGGAAGAAAGTAAAGTTCTTATTGTCAGTGAACTTTATTAGCACCAGAAATCTCTATTGATGCTTTTAATGCATTGCCTGCCTTCAGGTTTTCTTCTTACCCCACCCCTCAATAAGATTTGGTGAATTGTAATTCTAGTAAAACATGTCATACCATTGGTTTTCCTAAATTATCAACTTTCTTTCATTAAAAAAAAAAAAAAAAAAAAAAGCCCAGCATGGTTTGACTGGATAGACACGCATAATTTATTATGAATATAAATTTCCATGTTTGTTTCTGTTCCTAAACCAGAGTACGAGGTCCCTGGGAATTTAAGTAGCTACGCATTATCTATTATTAGACTGCAAGTTCCTGCAATAACTGCTTAGTTCACAGCCCCGTTTCACCAGTGGAGTTCTGGGCAGTTATTGCTGTCCTAAGGCATTACTGTCGTTTGCTTACTCTATACTTGTGTGGTCACAGTCTTCTTGTAATTACCATCTACACCAGCATTTCAGGTATAGCTCTTTATAACTCTGGAGACATGTAAAACATGTTTAACACCCACGAGTTTTGAAAGTTGCATTCCTTATTAGAGTAGGAACTCTCTAGCCCAACTCCATTCTATGTTCTCAGCTCCCTCCACCCCCCAAAATACATCAGACTAGCAAGGCAGTCCTATGTTTACAAAACGAGTTTAGATTGTCATTTCATTCCATAACTCTTAATAATACTCAAGTTTTATACATTCACGTATTTTAAATGCTCGGTCTGTAGAAGACACTAGGAGAATTGCATTCCAATTACTGGATGGTTGCTGCTCTGGCTTTTTAGAACTTGAAATTAATTTTTATTTAGAGCAAAGGAGGAAATCTTTTAAGAGGCTAAAATCATGCTGCTATTATTGCTGTGAAATTGTATAAAGATTAGGATTCATGCCAGTTTTTATTTTAAAAAATAATGTGCATTTTAAGGGTTTATATTTAGAAAAAAATAAAATGTTTCAAGAACAACACATTGATATGTGGAAATATTCTATAAGGTTTTCTTTTGTTCCCTTAGAATTCATTGGAGGGATGCAGTAAAAACTGTAGTAGAAACCTTGAAACACCCATATGTGAAAAGGTCTGTGGAAATTGAGGCCTCTACATTAAAAGTGCAGAACCAACTGTTTTACAGTCAAAGTGCTAGGAAACCTGATAGGATACTTCCCTTTGGCACAAAAACACCCTGGGTGCTACATACAGGAGTATGACCTTTGGTGAATATGTGGCACTAATTTTTTTTACCTTAATCATATTCTTGTCAAGTAGGCAACCCATTGCCCCTTGGAGACCACACCAGCCCTGTAAGTTCTCACCAGCAGCATGGAGATTAGGAAGAGGGGCTGCTGTGACCAGGAGATACACACGGCTTTAAGTAACTGAGAGCCTAAAGAAAGTAACCCAGGGAGTCCGGTCCAGTTTTAATATTTGTGGATTTGTTGTCACACACATTGTTTAGTCCTGAAACTAAAACCTATTTTATAAATAGTAGGGTTAATTCCTCGAAACAATTTCTTTATTAATAAATGTCCTGTGGGTTTAGAAATATCAGGTAAATATTTGAATACAGAATGATGATTGCAATTACTGTTACAAGCGTGAAACACAAACTTCAGATCAAATCTAGAGTTGCTTCATTTAATGCATGCTAGCAACAGCCTTAACTTTGGATTCAGTTATTTGAAACACTTTTCCGGCATCTTTCCCTTTCTAATGTTGTGGGGTGGAAACCGGATGGCAAATCACTGTGAGCCGGATACCTCAGCACAGTCCACCTTGTGTGTGACTTCACAAATGGGGGACTTCACAAATGGGGTAACTGAATGTTATTACTTTCAAATTTTGACATGGAGCATTATGATCAAGGAAATGGAGCTGCCTTATACATTAAACCCGTGATTTAATCCTATTGACATTTTCATAGCCATGCCTCCAGATTTTATCTTTTTGGCAAAATTCTGATTCCACAGTTTGGTCTGATTGAAATAAATATTCCCTGGACGTCTGGCTAAAAATTTTGCTAACAATCCCAGAGGTGCCATTTTCTTATTAATAAATTTCATTGGAGCCTTATTTCTTACTATATTCAATTTCGTTTCAAACCTGCAAGTCCCTGGGATGGTCCCACGACTAGGGCCTGCACATTTCTTACAATGGCAAAGCATTTTTTAAAATTTAGGGTCAGGTTGAAAAATTCTAGGACTAATTCTGTAGAGAGGAGGGACTGTTAACTAACGTGAGTGGGGACGGAGGAGTAGGTTACCACATTTGGAGCAGTAATAGATGCAAACGATGTAAATTTGAAATTTGCCCCTTTAGTTAAAGAAGGAGCCTGCAAAGTCCATTTCTCTGTTTTCAGCCCTGTCAGTCACCCATTTAGGATGTTGGCAAAGTACTGCTTGAGCAGAATGTGTAAGAAAGTAATAATGAAAGCAAAAGTATGTCAGACAGTTACTTCTTCCACATGGTTAGAGGCATGTGATTTTCAGCACTGTGTGTTACAGAAATGTCAGGAATGGTGTATTATAACGTGTGCAAGATAATGTCAGTGTGCACAGAGGGTCTTTTTTCCTTATCTGATTAGTACTGTTAATGTTCAAAGAATAAAAATGGTTTTACAGTTTAGATTCTGAGATAGCAAAACCTGATTTTTCAACCATGACCTGCATGAGAGAAGCATCCTAGGAAGTCTTAGATCATACTTTTGAGTTTTTAATTTTAATTTATATAGTGTTTTTTTATGTCTTAATATTTTTGTGAACTGGTGTAAATTGTTAATGCATATAAGCTTGTGTATTTTTGTAAATAGTTTTGTGATTTATTTCTTGCCCCATATGTAAATATTTAGAGTCTCATTTCTTGCAAACTTATTTGAAGCTGAGTTGTGGGTTTGGGTTTTGTTTGTTTCTTTGGTTGCAGGGTGGGGTGGGGGGTGGCAGGGGAGGGAGGAAGGGATTTTTGTACCTGGAGATGGAGATATCTTGTGGTTTAAAGCAAATGTCCCACTGAAAGTGATTCAAATATCAACAGAATTATTTCAGGTTAAAACAGACTGCTTTGTGTATGTGTTTCCTTTTTGACCTA